CCGGACACTCAACATCAGTGGTGTCAAGACAACTCTAAGAAGGTTTTCCGTGATCCTGCAAGACCTGTGTTCCATCCTGGTGATTCTGTCTCCAATTTCACTGCACAGGTACCACAGTAAGCCAGTGCTGTGTGCTCCGAATTCCAGGGCATCCCCCAGCTCAGCCACTACACTGAGCACAAGGACTCTGTGGGGCCCAGGAGCAGGTAGTCACCCCTTTGGGGTCCTCAACACCCGGCTGTCCCCAGACTTGTGTCCAGGGAAGATAGTGTTGAGGGCCCTCAAGGAGAGCAGGGCAGGGATGCCTGAGCAGGACAAGGACCCCAGAGTCCAAGAAAATCCTGCTGATCAGAGAACGGTCCCCGAGGTCACCGGGGATGCACGGTCTGCATTTTGGCCCCTGCGGGACAATGGAGGCCTCTCTCCCTTTGTGCCCAGGCCCGGGCCTCTGCAGACAGACCTCGATGCCCAGAGCTCAGAAATCAGATATAACCAGACATCCCAGACATCCTGGACGAGCTCGAGCACAAAACGAAATGCCATCTCCAGCTCCTACAGCTCCACGGGAGGCTTGCCGGGGCTAAAGCAGAGGAGGGGACCAGCCTCATCCCGCTGCCAGCTGACCCTCAGTTACTCAAAGACAGTGAGTGAGGACAGGCCTCAGGCTGTCTCTTCGGGTCACACACGGTGTGAAAAGGCGGCAGATACAGCACCAGGGGAGACACTCGCCCCAAGGGGTGGCTCCCCCAGATCCCAGGCCTCTAGGCCCCGTAGACGCAAGATTCGCCTGCTGCCAAGCAGGCGAGGGGAGCCTTTGATGCTGCCACCTCCCTTAGAGCTGGGGTACCGGGTCACGGCGGAAGACCTGCACCTGGAAAAACAGGCAGCATTCCAGCGCATCAACAGTGCACTGCACGTTGAGGACAAGGCCATCTCGGACTGCAGACCCTCACGGCCTTCCCACACTTTGTCCTCACTTGCAACAGGGGCTTCGGGTGGGCCTCCCCTTTCTAAAGCACCCACTATGGATGCACAGCAGGACAGACCCAAGTCCCAAGACTGCCTGGGCCTAGTGGCCCCCCTAGCATCTGCTGCAGAGGTCCCCTCTACAGCTCCCGTGTCTGGGAAGAAGCACAGACCACCAGGACCCCTGTTCTCCTCCTCAGATACCCTTCCTGCCACCTCTTCCCACTCCCGGGACTCAGCCCAGGTCACCTCGATGATTCCTGCCCCCTTCACAGCTGCAAGCAGGGATGCCGGCATGAGAAGAACAAGGTCGGCTCCTGCAGCTGCCGCAGCAGCCCCTCCCCCCTCCACATTGAACCCCACGTCGGGGTCACTACTCAATGCAGTGGATGGAGGCCCCTCACATTTCTTGGCCTCAGCCACAGCTGCAGCACGTGCCCAGAGGTCAGAAGTGAGATATAACCAGAGATCCCAGACCTCCCGGACCAGATCCTGCCTCAAACGAAATGCCAGCTCCAGCTCCCACAGCTCTACGGAAGGCCTCCCGGAACTAAAGCGGAGGAGGGGGCCAGCCTCATCCCACTGCCAGCTGGCCCACAGTTCCTCAAAGACAGTGAGTGAGGACGGAGCTCAGGCTGTCTCTACGGGTCACCGCTGTGAAAAGAAGGCAGATACAGCACCAGGGCAGACACTCGCCCCCAGGGGTGGCTCCCCCAGATCCCAGGCCTCTAGGCCCCACATCAACAGTGCACTGCACGTTGAGGACAAGGCCATCTCGGACTGCAGACCCTCACGGCCTTCCCACACTTTGTCCTCACTTGCAACGGGGGCTTCGGGTGGGCCTCCCGTTTCTAAAGCACCCACTATGGATGCACAGCAGGACAGACCCAAGTCCCAAGACTGCCTGGGCCTAGTGGCCCCCCTAGCATCTGCTGCAGAGGTCTCCTCTACAGCTCCCGTGTCTGGGAAGAAGCACAGACCACCAGGACCCCTGTTCTCCTCCTCAGATCCCCTTCCTGCCACCTCTTCCCACTCCCGGGACTCAGCCCAGGTCACCTCGCTGATTCCTGCCCCCTTCACAGCTGCAAGCAGGGATGCCAGCATGAGAAGAACAAGGCCTGGCACCTCCGCTCCTGCAGCTGCAGCAGCAGCCCCTCCCCCCTCCACATTGAACCCCACGTCGGGGTCACTACTCAATGCAGTGAATGGAGGCCCCTCACATTTCTTGGCCTCAGCCACAGCTGCAGCACGTGCCCAGAGGTCAGAAGTGAGATATAACCAGAGATCCCAGACCTCCCGGACCAGATCCTGCCTCCAAGGAAATGCCAGCTCCAGCTCCCACAGTTCTACGGAAGGCCTCCCGGAACTAAAGCGGAGGAGGGGGCCAGCCTCATGCCACTGCCAGCTGGCCCTCAGTTCCTCAAACACAGTGAGTGAGGACGGACCTCAGGCTGTCTCTTCGGGTCACACCCGCTGTCAAAAGGCAGATACAGCACCAGGGCAGACACTCGCCCCCAGGGGTGGCTCCCCCAGATCCCAGGCCTCTAGGCCCCACATCAACAGTGCACTGCACGTTGAGGGCAAGGCCATCTCGGACTGCAGACCCTCACGGCCTTCCCACACTTTGTCCTCACTTGCAACGGGGGCTTCGCGTGGGCCTCCCCTTTCTAAAGCACCCACTATGGATGCACAGCAGGACAGACCCAAGTCCCAAGACTGCCTAGGCCTAGTGGCCCCCCTAGCATCTGCTGCAGAGGTCTCCTCTACAGCTCCCGTGTCTGGGAAGAAGCACAGACCACCAGGACCCCTGTTCTCCTCCTCAGATCCCCTTCCTGCCACCTCTTCCCACTCCGGGGACTCAGCCCAGGACACCTCGCTGATTCCTGCCCCCCTCACACCTGCAAGCAGGGATGCCGGCGTGAGAAGAATGTTTTGTGTTCGAAATTGTTTGAGGGGTTTGGGTTTATTTTTGTTGGTTTTTTCTTTTTTGTTTTTGCTTACATGGGCATCCTTCAGCTTTTAATAATCTGAAAAGCTCTATTTACCCATTGTCAATGTGTATAAATTAATCT